AACTAACCGTTGATCACAAGGAGCACACTGTGCAACAAGCTACTCTGATAGGACAAAAGTCCTAGGAGGGCTATATAAGCAAAATCTCATTCAAGGACTGAACTTTAAGCCCTATTCACTTTTAGCTAATCAAGTGATGGGCAAGTTGACATCTATAGGGAAGAGAGAAGAGGATGTGTTTCTGAGCTTTCCTTCTTCAGTCAGGCAACTCTGTGATTCATTAATTTCCTCCCTTCCTTCTCCACACCCTGGCATGTTGGCCCATAGCCACAAGGTGGCAGGATAACCAGTAACATTTTATTCAAGCCAACTGAAGCCCTGCGGGGGCTTTGAAGTTCACACACACTGTCCACCTTCCACATACTGATGCTGGGAGCAATTTAGAGCAAACATCATCCAGAGTCATATTACTAGATGACTGGATTGCTTCTTTTGTCCCTCAATCCTGCTCTCCTTTCAGTGCTAACTCAAGAAAACACTAAGTTTACACTTTGCAGGAGCCCCTGGAATAGTTAAAGCTTTAAACCATTTCACATCCAACTCAATGATCTGTTACAAAAAATACCTGTTGATTTTCTGTTATTTTAATGGATACCTAGCTTCCTTTTATAAATTGGCATTACAATAGTCTGGTATTAGTATTGATCTGGAATCTATGTGCTTCCAGATCAGTCCCATTCCTTTTACTTTTAGAATAAGACAAAATGTAGCTCAGACACCATTCTTCCATGAAACCACATCTCTCTAAGAAGATGCTGGAAAGTCAGTCTTTCTCAAAAAGTAGTTTTCCCCTCAAGTTTCAACACATTACTCCACTGTAAGTTTAGACAGTATAAATATGTATAAAATATATATATATAATATATATATATTTTAGTATAATATTATGCTTCAGCTTTTCCTGCATGTTTTTCTTTCTTTTCTCTTACACCCTTCTCTGTGATCTCATCTGACAATCACTACCATGGCAACCAAGCCTCTGTGATGTTCCAGCAAGCTCATTGTCTTCTCTTCACTAAACTTTAGTTAGTAGTTGGTCCCAGTCAGTAACACTCTGGGAGGGCTCAGGCCACATCACGAAATGTGACAGGATAGCCTTGAACTCATCAATTGCTGGGTAAGAAAGAATTTTAATGCAATGGCAAACAATGCTGGATGATAGTTTTACTTGAATGTTTCAGGGGCACCTCAAACTCAACTCCAAAATTGATCTAATGAACTTTCCCAAACCACATTCCCTTCTTGCATTTCTGAGAGAATGGATTCCCATTCATCTGACTACAGTGCTACCCTGAAAGCAGATCCAGAGACTAAGATTCACCTGCAGGTGATTCATTTGGTAGGTATCAGAATCTCTGGTAGGAGAACTGGTTTACCTCGTTTTTGCCCATTTAACTCCGTAGCAAGGTAAGCTGTCATCAGTTGGAGGTAAGCGGAAGACAGTAGAGAGTACAGAGCCCTGGACTGTGACTCAGAGGATGAGCACCAGATCCAGTTTGCTGTGCCACAGTGGTAAGTCACCTAATCTTTATGTGCTTGGATTCTCTTATTTATATTTTATTAACATCTTTTCCAGTCCTGAAGATTTTCCTCAGATAATCTTTCATCTCTTTGTTCCTGAGACTATATATTAGAGGATTACAGAGTGGTGTTATCACAGAATAGAACAAGGTAATGATTTTTTCATTTTTACTGGGTGTGCTTAAAATATCACTTACCTTTTTCTCTTTTTTAGTGGATTTTTATCTGAGATCTACAACTTATGAAGAATACAAATGATGTATATTCTTTTCTACTCTTCATGTATGGACTAGAGGGGCTTGCACAGTAGGTACTTGTCAAAATCTGTTGATTGTAACTCCAAGTATTAATAATAAAAATAACAACACTTGCAGTAAGAAAAAAATGGCTGAGACCCACAGGAACAAAGAAACAGGACAGGAGTTAGATGCAGAGAAGAGATTTCAACAAAAGTTTGGAAGAGGTAAGACAAAAAAGTAGTAACTGATTTGGCAGTTCAATCTTCTATCCTCTCTTTCTGCTCCCAGATGCTAACGGTAGCATCTGAGTCACAGACAGAACATTGGCACCTTTGTTTAAGAAACTGAATGTTAATGTCACATCTGCCTTTGGAGATTACAAATGAAATGGCTACCTTTCTACTGGAACCCTGACCAGAAGTCTGCCAGTTAGTAAGCTGGCTTAAGAGATCAATCTAAAATTTACATAAGGCTTTTGAAAAAAAGAAAAAAGTAAGTCTTTAAAAAAGCCAAAAGGAAACTGGCGATCTTCAATGCTATGTTGCTTCTCTTCTAGGAACCCAAAGGCACAGATTGACGTTATAAGTCCTGATTTTTGACTTGACTTCTCATCACCTGGAAGTGAATAAAGCAGTAGACTTCTCTAACATTTTGTAACACAGCATGAAAAAATATAGAGTACAAAAGATATATATATATAATATGATAAAATGATGAGTTACGTTTCTAAATCTTTTATCATCTTACTGTGAAAATAAACTCTTTTATTGATATTCTACAGGCAGAAGAAATGAAGATAGCAAACAACACAGTAGTGACAGAATTTATCCTCCTTGGTCTGACTCAGTCTCAAGATATTCAGCTCTTGGTCTTTGTGCTGATCTTAATTTTCTACCTTATCATCCTCCCTGGAAATTTTCTCATTATTTTCACCATAAGGTCAGACCCTGGGCTCACAGCCCCCCTCTATTTCTTTCTGGGCAACTTGGCCTTCCTGGATGCATCCTACTCCTTCATTGTGGCTCCCAGGATGTTGGTGGACTTCTTCTCTGAGAAGAAGGTAATCTCCTACAGAGGCTGCATCACTCAGCTCTTTTTCTTGCACTTCCTTGGAGGAGGGGAGGGATTACTCCTTGTTGTGATGGCCTTTGACCGCTACATCGCCATCTGCCGGCCTCTGCACTGTTCAACTGTCATGAACCCTAGAGCCTGCTATGCAATGATGTTGGCTCTGTGGCTTGGGGGTTTTGTCCACTCCATTATCCAGGTGGTCCTCATCCTCCGCTTGCCTTTTTGTGGCCCAAACCAGCTGGACAACTTCTTCTGTGATGTCCGACAGGTCATCAAGCTGGCTTGCACCGACATGTTTGTGGTGGAGCTTCTGATGGTCTTCAACAGTGGCCTGATGACACTCCTGTGCTTTCTGGGGCTTCTGGCTTCCTATGCAGTCATCCTCTGCCATGTTCGTAGGGCAGCTTCTGAAGGGAAGAACAAGGCCATGTCCATGTGCACCACTCGTGTCATTATTATACTTCTTATGTTTGGACCTGCTATCTTCATCTACATGTGCCCTTTCAGGGCCTTACCAGCTGACAAGATGGTTTCTCTCTTTCACACAGTGATCTTTCCATTGATGAATCCTATGATTTATACCCTTCGCAACCAGGAAGTGAAAACTTCCATGAAGAGGTTATTGAGTCGACATGTAGTCTGTCAAGTGGATTTTATAATAAGAAACTGAGAAGGAGGAATTCTGGCTGGAATTCATATCATTCATTTAACAAGTCCTGTTTTTCACT